TGAAAGAGTAAAGTCGCTTTTCCTCCGAATTTTCCCCATTAGTGCAGCTTGTCTGGACAGCTGCGATTTCTTGTTGGGTCACAGGGCATTTTTGACAATCTGCACGCTCTGCACTTCTCCCTCTGTGAGGTCAGGAGTGATGGGGGGGCACTTCAGGTTCTAGAAGGACTCAGGCCTCCTCTTGGACCCTGACAAAGTCCTTTCCCGTGCCTGGTTTCCACAGGGACGGTGTTGCCTGCACAGACGACAGCACCCCCGGCGGGGGAGAGCGGCCCCAGCGGAGACTCGGCAGGGCTCAGGTTTCCTGGACCGGATGACTGACCTGAGCCCGGGGCCCGGGCGGCGCTGGCCGGGCACAGGATGCGCGGCCCGGAGAGCGCATCCCGGCCATCCGCCCGCGCTCGGCCCCGCAGCGCAGCTGCTGCAGATCCGCGGGGGCCGCCACCTCCTCCGGGGGCTGGCAGCGACAGGACTCTCCCCGCCCCGGCCCGGGGCCCTCCCTTGCAGGGGCTGCGGGGAGGAGTCGCCCACCTGTCATCTGAGACGCCCCACGTGGGTCGGCCAGGGAGGGGGTGGAAAGGAGGGAGAAAAGGCAGAGGCGTCAAGGGAGGCCGGAGGGAGAGTGGGGTGGACAGAGGAGCGGAGGGACGAGAGGGAAGCGCACGATAGCTGCGCGGAGAGAGAGCGAAGAGCAGGCGGAGGAACAAAGGCGACCCAAGACACCCAGAGAGGGACAGGTAAGGAGGGGCAGGTGAGCAGGAAGGAGGAGAGAACCGGGCTAGGGAGACTGCGGAAAGGAGAAGTGGCGGGCGTGAGGAAACTGCTGTGGATAAGGGACGAGTAAGATGGAAAGAATGGCGGAAGACGAACGACCGCAGAGTGAGGGTCCTTCCAAGAGCGACCAGGGGGGAGGAACTGGGGCTGTTGCGCCCTTAAGGTTGCTAAGGCGACGGTTCTGGCCAGAGCGAGGCGCATTGACGTCAGTAGCCGAACGCTGATTGGCTGCGGCCAGGCCGTTTCCGGTGGAGCTGTCGCCTAGCCGCTATCGCAGAGTGGAGCGGGGCTGGGAGCAAAGCGCTGAGGGAGCTCGGTACGCCGCCGCCTCGCACCCGCAGCCTCGCGCCCGCCGCCGCCCGTCCCCAGGTGAGTGGGGTCGGCCGGGGGCTCAGGCGAGGTGAGCTTCGTCGCTTCGCAGCCGGTTTGCGGGAGCTGGACCGATCCAAGATGGCGTCACGGGGAGCGACCTGCAGGGGGACGGCCGCACCCCCTGCCCCTCCCCGGCCCGGCGGGCGCCTCCCCGCAGGCCTCACGCCCCCGGCTCCGAGTCTGCATCCTCAAGGCCGTCTGGGCGTTGGCTTTGGTGCGGGGCTCCCCAGCCGCCCCGCTCGCGCTCGCTGCCCCCACCCCACGGCTCCTGGGGCCCTGGGCCCTCCGCGGCCCTCCCCGGCCGCCTTCGCCCCCGCGCGCCGCGGCCTCTTCGCTCACCCTCCCCCATTTCCTGAAGGACAACGGCTCTATTTTACTGGGGTCCGCCATCGTCTCGTCCGCCGGTCCTGGCTCTTCTTGTAAGCCGGTAGTTTTCCTCTCCACTTTTGACGACTCGTCTATACAAGCATGTGTGTGTTTTTTTCTCGCAGAGAACCATGGAGTCTGGCAGTACCGCCGCCAGTGAGGAGGCACGCAGCCTTCGAGAATGTGAGCTCTACGTCCAGAAGCATAACATTCAAGCGCTGCTCAAAGATTCTATTGTGCAGTTGTGCACTGCTCGACCTGAGAGACCCATGGCATTCCTCAGGGAATACTTTGAGAGGTTGGAGAAGGTAAAAATAAATGTGGGGAGATGATGAGGTGAATCTCATTTTGCAAACTCGTAATTTCTTTCAGGAGGAGGCAAAACAGATTCAGAATCTGCAGAAAGCAGGCACTCGTACAGACTCAAGGGAGGATGAGATTTCTCCTCCTCCACCCAACCCAGTGGTTAAAGGTAGGAGGCGACGAGGTGCTATCAGCGCTGAGGTCTACACGGAGGAAGATGCGGCATCCTATGTTAGAAAGGTAGTTTTGATATTTGAATATCGGGGGGATGCGAATTGTCATTTGACCTTCAGTTCTTTTCTAGGTTATACCAAAAGATTACAAGACAATGGCCGCTTTAGCCAAAGCCATTGAAAAGAATGTGCTGTTTTCACATCTTGATGATAATGAGAGAAGGTAGGAACAGGCTCTTTCTTAACACTATTTTTAAATGTAACACGAGGCCTTCTCTCTTTTGCAGTGATATTTTTGATGCCATGTTTTCGGTCTCCTTTATCGCAGGAGAGACTGTGATTCAGCAAGGTAAGGGCCTCTGGAGCATGCAATATTGTTACAATATGCTTCTAACTTTTTTACCCTCTTTTAGGTGATGAAGGGGATAACTTCTATGTGATTGATCAAGGAGAGACGGATGTAAGATTTACCAATATCAAAAATATGTTGATAATAAACTTTTTTGATGTCACTTGCACTTTAGGTCTATGTTAACAATGAATGGGCAACCAGTGTTGGGGAAGGAGGGAGCTTTGGAGAACTTGCTTTGATTTATGGAACACCGAGAGCAGCCACTGTCAAAGCAAAGACAAATGTGAAATTGTGGGGCATCGACCGAGACAGCTATAGAAGAATCCTCATGGTAAGAGACCATGGTGTTTGAGAGTGTGATTTGGGGATATCACTTTTGTTATTTTTATTTTTAGGGAAGCACACTGAGAAAGCGGAAGATGTATGAGGAATTCCTTAGTAAAGTCTCTATTTTAGGTGAGTTGTAAAGTGTGTTAACTTTGCTAGTAACAGAGCAGTTATTTTGATTCTTGTCTTTCAGAGTCTCTGGACAAGTGGGAACGTCTTACGGTAGCTGATGCATTGGAACCAGTGCAGTTTGAAGATGGGCAGAAGATTGTGGTGCAGGGAGAACCAGGGGATGAGTTCTTCATTATTTTAGAGGTAAAGAACTCAGAATTTAATACTTGAATTTTGTTTGTTTAGCTTTTTGGTGATTTTATTATAGGGGTCAGCTGCTGTGCTACAACGTCGGTCAGAAAATGAAGAGTTTGTTGAAGTGGGAAGATTGGGGCCTTCTGATTATTTTGGTATGTATGAATTCCCTCACAATAAATACATGGTTAGCCTGTTACCCATCTTTGCTTTCTCCAGGTGAAATTGCACTACTGATGAATCGTCCTCGTGCTGCCACAGTTGTTGCTCGTGGCCCCTTGAAGTGCGTTAAGCTGGACCGACCTAGATTTGAACGTGTTCTTGGCCCATGCTCAGACATCCTCAAACGAAACATCCAGCAGTACAACAGTTTTGTGTCACTGTCTGTCTGAAATCTGCCTCCTGTGCCTCCCTTTTCTCCTCTCCCCAATCCATGCTTCACTCATGCAAACTGCTTTATTTTCCCTACTTGCAGCGCCAAGTGGCCACTGGCATCGCAGCTTCCTGTCTGTTTATATATTGAAAGTTGCTTTTATTGCACCATTTTCAATTTGGAGCATTAACTAAATGCTCATACACAGTTAAATAAATAGAAAGAGTTCTATGGAGACTTTGCTGTTACTGCTTCTCTTTGTGCAGTGTTAGTATTCACCCTGGGCAGTGAGTGCCATGCTTTTTGGTGAGGGCAGATCCCAGCACCTATTGAATTACCATAGAGTAATGATGTAACAGTGCAAGATTTTTTTTTTAAGTGACATAATTGTCCAGTTATAAGCGTATTTAGACTGTGGCCATATATGCTGTATTTCTTTGTAGAATAAATGGTTTCTCATTAAACTCTAAAGATTAGGGAAAATGGATATAGAAAATCTTAGTATAGTAGAAAGACATCTGCCTGTAATTAAACTAGTTTAAGGGTGGAAAAATGCCCATTTTTGCTAATTATCAATGGGATATGATTGGTTCAGTTTTTTTTTTTCCAGAGTTGTTGTTTGCCAAGCTAATCTGCCTGGTTTTATTTATATCTTGTTATTAATGTTTCTTCTCCAATTCTGAAATACTTTTGAGTATGGCTATCTATACCTGCCTTTTAAGTTTGAAACTAACTCATAGATTGCAAATATTGGTTAGTATTTAACTACATCTGCCTCGGCTCACAAATTCCGATTAGACCTTTATCCAGCTAGTGCCAAATAATTGATCAGATGCTGAATTGAGAATAAGAATTTGAGGTCTACATTCTTGGTTGTTAATTTAGAGCGTTTGGTTAAAGTATGTCCTTCAGCTGACTCCAGTATAATCTCCTCTGCTCATTAAACTGATTCCAGGAGATTGGATTTGCTGTGACTAGATACAGATGGAGCAAATGTCCTAACAGAGAAATAGAGGTGATGCTGCTAAAGGGAGAAATGCCAGGCGGACAAAGTTCAGTGTCGGGAATTTTCCCCGTGACATTCACTGGGGCATGAGATTTTGGAAGAAGTTTTTTACTTTGGTTTAGTCTTTTTTTCCTTCCTTTTTATTCAGCTAGAATTTCTGGTGGGTTGATGGTAGGGTATAATGTGTCTGTGTTGCTTCAAATTGGTCTGAAAGGCTATCCTGCTGAAAGTCCTGCTTTCCTATCTAGCATTTATTTCTCTGGCAAACTTTTCTTTCTTTTCTTTTTTAAAGTAAACTTGTGTATTGAGTCTTAACTGTATTTCAGTATTTTCCAGCCTTATGTGTTACATTATTCCAATGATACCCAACAGTTTATTTTTATTATTTTTTTAAACAAAATTTCACAGTTCTGTAATGTAGGCACTTTTATTTTCATTGTGATTTATATATAAGGTAATGTAGGGTTATATTTGGGAGTGACTGCAAGCATTTTTCCATCTGTGTGCAACTAACTGACTCTGTTATTGATCCCTTCTCCTGCCCTTTCCCAGGTAATTTAAATTGGTCATGGTAGATTTTTTTCATAGATTTGAAAAACTTTTAGGTTGTTACCAAGTATGAAGTATAAATCTGGGGAAGAGGTTTTATTTACATTTTAGGGTGGGTAAGAAAGCCACCTTGTTACAAATTTTTTAATTTCCAAAATAATCTATATTAAATGAGGGTTTCTGATCTGTACTTTGTGTTTAGCTACCTTTTTATATTTAAAAAATTAAAAATGAAAATTACGTTCTTACAAGCTTAAAGCTTGATTTGATCTTTGTTTAAATGCCAAAATGTACTTAAATGAGTTACTTAGAATGCCATAAAATTGCAGTTTCATGTATGTATATAATCATGCTCATGTATATTTAGTTACGTATAATGCTTTCTGAGTGAGTTTTACTCTTAAATCATTTGGTTAAATCATTTGGCTTGCTGTTTACTCCCTTCTGTAGTTTTTAATTAAAAACTTTAAAGATAAGTCTACATTAAACAATGATCACATCTAAAGCTTTATCTTTGTGTAATCTAAGTATATGTGAGAAATCAGAATTGGCATAATTTGTCTTAGTTGATATTCAAGGCTTTAAAAGTCATTATTCCTGGGCTTGGTAAGTGAATTTATGAGATTTACTGCTCTAGAAAGTATAGATGGCCAAAGGACCGTTTTGTATTGCTTCCTGATTACCAGTCTGATTATACCATGTGTGCTAATATACTTTTTTTGTTATAGATTGTCTTAATGGTAGGTCAAGTAATAAAAAGAGATGAAATAATTTAAATTCTTAAATGAATCAGTTTTTCTTCCCTTTCTCCTTTCCGTCTTTCCTCTCTCTGTCCTTCCCCGAAAGTCTACTCGGGTGGGCAAAAATGAAAAGGGGGAAAGTGAATTATGGGATCGGTGTTTTGAAAGAGCAATGTTTATTTTCAGTGCTTTTCAGTTTGTCAAAGAGTGGATCTCAAAATCTTGCTTAAAGGGTAATTGAGATGTAGCAGATTTATTTACTTAGTCATGGAAAGAAAAAAATTCAGTCAAAAGCTAAAGATTTCCTTTTGATTGAAGACAGATTGGTTCTGTGGCCTTGGAACTTTCCCAGACTTAATGGGGAAACATCATTTCTAGATTAGCATACTCTTTGGTTTAAATTTAATATATACATTTAATGTTACTTAGGGATACTTTTATATTTTGCATATATAAAGCCTCATATATAAAGCCTTATTTCTGATGCTCTTAGATTTCTGAGGAGTGAGATGATTAAGTTGTATTCATTAGTGTATTGGTATTTCTTCACATCCAGTGAAATTGGAGATATGTTGTATGTTAGAAGAGCATTCTTTAAATTGTGTTGCTTTGAACATGTGTACCTTTTCTAGATTCAGTAATCCCTTCCCCCCGTCCTCTGGAGTATGAAACCTTTAGAGTCACAATAAAATGTAACTAAAGAAAATTTCTCTGGGTTGACAGTCCTGGTTATAGTTG